GTTTTCTTTTGTTGTTTGTTTTGTTTTTTTTTCTGAGGGAAGCCTTAGCTTAATGTATGCCGGTCCTTCAAAAGACATGATAGCAATTTGAGAGTCTGAACTGTAAGTTTTTGTTACTTTATTCGTTCACCAAATGTTTTTATGGAAGCCTTGCCACGTGGAACATGTGTCCCGGGTTTTAAAAAATGAATTTGACTCACCAGCTAACACTGAAAAAATAATGTACAGCCTAGAAGGAAAGATCAAAGTGTAAAAGTGGTTAGTCCTGTCGCCTCCTGAGCATTTTTGTATTATATCACTTGGTTTTTCGTCTGAAGTGGCTGTAAATAATCGTATTAAAAATCTTCTGGTCCAGACGCAGGAAAACCTTTTCCGGTATAAAGCCCACCTTCCTCTAATGTTGCGCATGCCCACTGTGCCCAGCTGCTCCGCTTTCGTGCATCCCAGACTTCTGTCACCAGGTAAGGGCATCTTGGAAGCTGAGCTACAGTTGGCTGGGGCACAAAAAAACCAGGGGGTGCCAAGAGTTTTCAGGTACGTAAGCGGGAAAGGGGTGCCAAGTCTCAGCTAAAAAATCCCCTATGGCAGAGATCCGAGTACACATGCAGCAGTTTCCACCGGTGGGGCCCCGAGGAAGGGGAGGATGATGGGAGAAGACAAGCAACTACAAGCCCCCGCACGCAGTGCGCAGCTGGCTTCAGGAGAGAGGCCCGCGGTGCTGTGCTGCCGGGCCTCGGCGCAGAGCCCCGGCAGAGCGCCAGACGCTGACTGCCGGCACCAGAATGCTCGCGATGAGGAAGACAGGCGGAGCGCTGCGAGCTAGCGAGCCCTCAGCTCTCGTATCCATGACGCCTGCTGCTTCGGGGGACCCCTGGCATGCTGGGGAGTGGGTCTCTGTGGTACATCCTGTACCGCCCTGGCCGGCGCCGGACCCCCATGGCCCCAGAACCTCCCGCACTGCCACGGGAAGACAGAGCCGGACGTGACGCCACCGTGGAAGGAAGGGAGGGGCGGAGCGTGGCTCGGTGACGTCCTCCCAAGATGGCGGAGACAGAGTGAAGAAACTGTGTTCCCCCCTTGGGTTGCTATCGGTGAGTTCCTACTTCACCCCCAGCCCGCCATCGAAAGCGTCAGGTTTTGCTGTGCTTTTTGCAGGTGGTAGAAGTGTTGCCATTCACCGTCACTTATTGATGTGTCCAAAGGATTGTGTTAGTTGATCAAGGTAACCAAAGATAGAAAGGCACTCATCCCTTCTTACTGATTTACTGTTTCTTTTTGTCTTTTAGATCAAGGGTAAAATTCCATTCTGATATCAAAATGCAGTATTCGCACCACTGTGAGCACCTTTTAGAGAGACTGAACAAACAGCGGGAAGCAGGTTTTCTCTGTGACTGTACCATAGTGATTGGGGAATTCCAGTTTAAAGCTCATAGGAATGTGCTGGCCTCCTTTAGTGAGTATTTTGGTGCGATCTACAGAAGCACTTCTGAGAACAATGTCTTTCTTGATCAGAGTCAGGTGAAGGCTGATGGATTTCAGAAACTGTTGGAGTTTATATACACAGGAACTTTAAATCTTGACAGGTAAAGTACACATTTTATTTTCAGTTATAAAAGAATATTGTCATGTAGCCTTGTTTCCTTGCAGTTGGAATGTTAAAGAAATTCATCAGGCTGCTGACTATCTCAAAGTGGAAGAGGTGGTCACTAAATGCAAAATAAAGATGGAAGATTTTGCTTTTATTGCTAATCCTTCTTCTACAGAGATATCTAGTATTACTGGAAACATTGAATTGAATCAACAGACTTGTCTTCTTACTCTGCGAGATTATAATAATCGAGAGAAATCAGAAGTATCTACAGATTTGATTCAGGCAAATCCTAAACAAGGCGCGTTAGCGAAAAAGTCATCTCAAACGAAAAAGAAGAAGAAGGCTTTCAACTCCCCGAAAACAGGGCAGAATAAAACAGTGCAATATCCCAGTGACATCTTAGAGAATGCATCTGTTGAATTATTCCTAGATGCAAATAAACTGCCCACACCTGTAGTAGAACAAGTTGCACAAATAAATGATAATTCAGAACTCGAGTTGACATCAGTTGTGGAAAATACTTTTCCAGCACAAGATATTGTGCACACTGTTACAGTGAAACGGAAACGTGGAAAATCACAGCCAAACTGTGCTCTGAAAGAACACTCTATGTCTAATATAGCCAGCGTCAAGAGTCCTTATGAGGCGGAGAACTCCGGGGAAGAGCTGGATCAGAGGTATTCCAAGGCCAAGCCAATGTGTAACACATGTGGGAAAGTGTTTTCAGAAGCCAGCAGTTTGAGAAGGCACATGAGAATACATAAAGGAGTCAAACCTTACGTCTGCCACTTATGTGGAAAGGCATTTACCCAATGTAACCAGCTGAAAACGCATGTAAGAACTCATACAGGTGAGACGGGTGTGTGGGGAGATATTATTTTTTCTTCTAAATATAAATTTTATTGTTCCTTTAGGTGAGAAGCCATACAAATGTGAATTGTGTGATAAAGGATTTGCTCAGAAATGTCAGCTAGTCTTCCATAGTCGCATGCATCATGGTGAAGAAAAACCCTATAAATGTGATGTATGCAACTTACAGTTTGCAACTTCTAGCAATCTCAAGATTCATGCAAGGTAAAAAACCAAATGAGTTGTTTGATCTTTTATGTTTTACTTATTTAACTTTATTTACTAACAGGAAGCATAGTGGAGAGAAGCCATATGTCTGTGATAGGTGTGGACAGAGATTTGCTCAAGCCAGCACACTGACCTATCATGTCCGTAGGCATACTGGAGAAAAGCCTTATGTATGTGATACCTGTGGGAAGGCATTTGCTGTCTCTAGTTCTCTTATCACTCATTCTCGAAAACATACAGGTAAGTTTGACAGGGAGAGACTGCTTAAAATACACCACTTCGCTATCTTTTATTTTCCATCTAGGTGAAAAACCATACATATGTGGTATTTGTGGGAAAAGTTTTATTTCCTCAGGAGAGCTCAACAAACACTTTCGGTCCCATACAGGTCTGTGTTTAGGGAGAACGTATTATTTTTTGATTGAAATTTAAACTTCTAATTTGTTTTTCAGGAGAAAGACCATTTATCTGCGAATTATGTGGAAATTCTTACACAGATATTAAAAATTTAAAGAAGCACAAAACAAAAGTCCATTCTGGTAAATGCTTGTGTTTTGTTTGCTTGTTTGTTATAATGTAGATTTTTTTTTCCTTCCATTCTAGGTGCAGATAAAACTCTAGACTCCAGTGCAGAGGATCATACTTTGAGTGAACAGGATTCCATACAAAAAAGTCCTTTATCAGAAACTATGGATGTGAAGCCTTCTGATATGACTTTACCATTAGCTCTTCCACTTGGGACTGAGGACCATCACATGCTTCTGCCTGTCACGGATACTCAGTCTCCTACATCAGATACATTGTTGAGGTCAACTGTGAATGGGTATTCAGAACCACAGTTGATTTTTTTACAACAATTATACTGACTTTGTAAGGAATATGGAATTGCTAAGATATCATTGGTAGCAAACATCTCTGGTAAGGTGCATATATTCATATTAAATTCCCATTCATTTGAGTTGTGACCATTATTTTTCATTCACTGAAGTAAAAGCACCTGATGCTGCATCACAACTGCAATGTTTGTTTTTATTTTTGGCTTTATGTCTATACTCCACAGAGAGCTTTTTAAGTAATGAATTATGTAGCACTATTTTGGGTGGATGAGTTTTATTTTCTTTTAAAGCTGCCTTAATTCCATTTTTATTTTGCATTTTAGAATTGCCCTTCATTTACTAAATCAGCCAGTTAATGTGATTCAGTTGTGACCTGTGGGATTTTAAAATTTTCCTGCCCTCATAATTTAAGCAAAATCCACGATAGTATCAGCCCAAGAGTGTGTTGCTATTTGTAAGCCCCATGGATCAATACATAAACTATGCATAAAAATAAAATTTCATATTTTCGCTCGTAAAAATTTAGGCGCTGAATAAGAATTGTGCTATTTCTCTATTAATATATTGTTAGAAATAACTTTTCTAATGAAACAAAAATGTTTCTCAAAATCTAGAAAAGTGCATATAAATTTTTGTTCATTTAGAACTGAGTATTCTGGAGAAAACCAATGGTCAGCACTTTTGGTTTGAGTTATCTGAGATTGTATTTTCAAAATGAATTTTAAGTAGATATTTGGTGTTTTTATCTTGTCAAAGACAGTTTCAAAATTTGATTCAGTTTATGTTTTATTCCGTTCTAAAATATTGGAGATGAGGAAAATGTACTTGAGTTTTGAAATATTTTGGTAAGCCTCTCTTACTCCTGTTATGCACTTTTTAAAATAAATACTGAATTCCAGAAAGAATTTTCTAGATATAAACTTAATGCATACTAGAAATCACTTGGCTTCTAAATTTGGTACATTATATTGCATAAAGAGTTAAGAAATTAACCTCAATTATAAGTAAACATTTTGAGTTACCAGAAAGCCAACTATAGTTAAATATTTTATATCTGAGTTTTCTATAAGTTTGGGGTTTGTTAATTTTATAAATTAAACCACAACTTTTGGTGGTGGTTGTAGTTTCACAATGGTCCTTTTCCTTCCAAATGAATGTAGAAAATTCGTTATTATCCTGATATTTGCACCACTCATCCCCATGCCACTTTTCCCACATATTAATTTATTTCACTGCCTGATCTTTGGATATGAAATTATGAGTTCCACAAAGTCAATTTTTATAGTGCCAATCAAACAGCATGGTGATATTCTTTTTCTTTTTTTTTCCCCCCACAAGGCTGTTGTTCAGTGTGAGATGACATCATTTCTTATTTCTGCCATGCTGTGGCTTTTTTGTGTTCTGCTTTTAAACTACACCTGTAGTACAGTTAATATGTTTTTTATTGGTATTGATTTCTTTAATTCATTAATTTTCTCTATTTGGGACCCAAGTCATAAGAACCAATTAGAGGACATAATAAAAACACTTAATGCTTGTAGTCTGTAGAGATCTTCACCATTTCACAGCACACACATTATTTTCATAATAAATTGCCACTGGTGGGACATGGGACTGACTTATTTGAATAGAGTTTGAAATACCACCTTTGTATGATGCAAACAATATTTGATTATTTTATCTAAGAAATCTATGCATGTGTATCAAGTTAAAATAGTGGGTTTAAATACAATTTACAAAGCATTAGAATGTTACCTAATCTCTTCTGGGTTAAATGTGATAGGAATGTATTGGAATGTGAAGAAATTATAGAAAATTAAAAGACTCAGCCTCTTTAGGAAGTTTGCTAAAATGGAGAGGTTATGTTTAATTTATTTATATCTTCGTTAATCCAAGCATCTAATGAACAAAAAACTGCTACAGTGACGTCATAATTCTATAAGGGCAATAGTTGCCAAATTTCCTCTGGTATTATTAGCATTCTGCCTTTGCATAGATTAGCCTTCAAATTTATTATTTTTAGTATTATTTGATACGATTGAAGTGGCTAAGATTGATTGAGCTTTTCTTGATCACATTTTCTGCTTCTTAGCTAAAGTAATTTTATTTAAATTGACATGGCTTGAGTTGTCATCATTTTCTGCTCTTCTAGAATGATGTGTAGAGAAAACTTGAAGATACTATCCCTTCTTTGGCATTCTTCTCTTAATGCTATGCTATTATTTATCATAATATGCATATATTTAGTTGTATCTGGTATCATTCTAACACTCATAACTACCATTTTAGTTAAGTCCAACTTTATATTTGTTACAATGCAGTGTTTTGGGAAAGGTCTATTAGTAATTATTTAAGTATTACATATTTTTATGGAAGTCTTTAGAAGGTGAAGATCTTACTGAGAAACTATTTTCTAAATAAATTTAATTTTCTTTTGTATTTGTATCAGATCATGCCTACTGTATGTTAGATTTTAGACTATTTTAAAAGAAACCGTAGATTATATAAAAATTTTTTTGCTGTTTTTAAATGGCATTTGTCTTATGTTTAATTTCACAGGATGATTTTGATAGACAAATTTTAGAAAACCTTTTTTCAAAGGTAATGGTTCTATCAGTTTCATTCCAACAGTAGCTAATTTCTGTGTTTCAGTCCTACAGAAATTGTGTGAGTAGTTGAAATAATGTACATGTACTAGTTTTTTTAAGTATTCTAAATAGTTCTAACATTTAATGCATATCAGAAACATGCTTAAGAAATAACAATATCCAGGCCCACCCCACCTATTGAATCAGACAGTTCCCAGGGCATATATATGCTGGGGAAGCCCCATAGGTGATTTTAATGTATACCAAACATGTAGAGTCTCACTCTGTTGCCCAGGCTGGAGTGCAATGACGTGATCTCAGCTAACTGCAACCTCTGCCTCCTGGATTCAAGCAATTCTCCGGCCTCAGCCTCCTGAGTAGCTGGTACTACAGGTGCGCGCCACCACACCTGACTAATTTTTGTTAGAGATGGGGTTTCATTCTGTTGGCCAGGCTGGTCTCGAACTCCTGACCTCAGGTGATCTGCCCACCTCAGCCTCCCAAAGTGCTGG